ACCCAAGACTGAGGGGCTCGTGCCAGAGCGGTGGCCACAGGTAAGAACCCGGGCCCAGGCTGTGTGGCAGGAATCCTCCATGTCCCAGGGCTTAGCATAGCAAAGGAAGACCAGCCGGGTCACCCTGGTGGCCATCTGTCCCTGTCCCACCTGCAGAGTCAGAACAGCCTCTCCCCAGTGGGGATCATCTCTCTCTGCCAAAGCAACAGCGGTCCCTGCCCCAACCAGACTACCCCACTCAGTGGAGTTACGGATGCTGCTCCAGCATCCTAACACTGCCCAGCTGGTGCCTGCCTGTGCTCACCCACACCCCCCAGGCCGGCCTTCCCTGCAGCCTGGGCTTGGCCACCTTGGCCTGATTGAGCACTGAGGCCTCCTGGGCACCCAGCCCCATCACTGCACCTGCTGCTTCCAGCCCCACCCCACCGGCTCAGGGGTTCTTCCCAGCGGCGCTGATCATGAAGTCAACATGCACGCAAGTCGTCTCAGGAAACTTCTTAATGAAAGTGTCGGCCACGGTGGTGTGTAGGTGGCTGAGCTCAGATTGCAGCTGCTAAGACACCAGCCACTTACCAAGAGAAAGCCAGGCTGCTTCAAACCCAGGGCCCACGGCAAAAAAGCATCACTTCCGGCCGGGGAGTCTGGAAGCCACGCCTTGTGGGAGGTCACACTGGCATCTAGGCCTTCGCCTGCATTGCAGAAGGAGAGCCGGGTCCCCCTCCTGGAGAATGCTGTGTTCCCCAGCCCCACACCGGCTTTGCCACCACACAGGCTGTTGAGGCAGGAGGCGGGTAAGACGTAGCTGTAGACCCAAAGCAACCACCAGCCCTGGGACCCTGCGGGAGAGGAGCACTTTTAGAACATGGAAAAGTGTGGTCATCCCATCATTAGACAGCACACATCCTACATAAATAAAAAGTCGTATGGGGAAGGAGGTTGGGGAGGGAATAAAAAATTGGCACAGACATTGATAGACTGGTTTCCAGTTTCAAGGTAACAGATGCACATCATGAGACCAGAGGAGGCAGAGACAAGGCTGGATTTGGCTTTTCTAAGCAACATGTGTTCCTGCGCAGGGCTGAATGGTCACTGAGACAGAGATGGAAGCCAGGACAAGGGAGCCCACCGGGCCCAGATAGGTACAGAGAGCAGAGGCTCCTGTTCTGTCCTCCTTCCTAACCCTCCACGTATCCTGTTCTCCAGAGACTTCAGAACCCACTCCTGAGAACAGCGGAGCCAGGCGCTTAGAGGAAGACCAAATGCTGCCAGGACACGGATTGTCCAGGATTACATTCCAGCATCTTATTAGGTATCTGGATCTGTTGGGGAAAAAATTAGAAACTGCCTAATTTTTCTTTGTATTTTTTCTGGAGATGGGGTTTGCTACATTGCCCAGACTGGTCTCAAACACCTGGGTTCAGTTGTCCTGCCTCGGCCTCCCAAAGTGCTGGGATTACAGGCATGAGCCACCACACTCGAACACTTGGGGTGGTTTTAAGCCCCCAGCAAGGTGCACCAGCAGGACCAGGAGGTGGCCTGGGCACCCCCTATCACTCCCATCCATGCAAACCTAGGCAAGTCCCTGTCTCTGAATCTCAGCCACCACCACATACAATGCAAGTCGGAAGATGGGCAGGACTGGGGGTGGGGCAGGCAGAGGCCACCTCTGTCAGGCTGGGGTTGCATGGGCTGGAGCCTGTCTTCCCATACCTGGGACATGACCTCCAAGGACCAGCTGTCAGTCATGGTGATGGGCTGGCTGGGGTTGGCAGGGAGCTTGCTCTCCTTCTCGGAGGGCCGGAGCAGCGTGGGGCCAAACACCGTGCCAAGGTTGTGCAGGGACATCTTATTGACTGCCTCCTTCTCTGCCATCCTGTAGAGGACCGAAGCAGAGGGTGCTGTTTCAACGCCACCACCAGGAGAGAGGCAGAGGGGCTGTGCCGTGCTAGAGTCCTCAGGGAGGGAGTGACCTCGACCCTGGCTGTGCTGCAAGCTGACTCCAGCCTTGGTACTTCTGGGTCTCAGTGGCCCAGGACAAGGAACCACCTGAACGCCTTTTCTCTGCCTCGCAGGTGTCAGCAGCACCCGGCGAACAGCAGCAGGAGGAGCCGCTAGAGCAGCTGCTCATGGGCAGAGCTGCCCTCGGGCAACTCCTGCCACCACCCCCTCCCCAGGGAGCCCAAGGCAGGGGAGGCTCAGCATGGAATGAAACAGGGGAGTGAGGGACACAAGGAGGTGGGAAGTGGGAGGGTCCCAGCCCCACCAAGTACACAGAGACCCCCTCGACATCCTGGACACCACAGGGGCACCTGCAGGCTGGGAGACCAGGTCCTCTGTGCATGGGCCCGGGAGGCAGACCTGCCCTAAGGGTGATGCACAGGCTACAGGTGCTGCACGCTCCAGCGCCCACTCTAGACATCAGCCTCCAGGTTGACTAAGGGTCAGGTCATGTTTGAAACCATGCTTGGCTGGACCAGGACCCATGGCAAGAGCACCTGGGCACCAGTGTTTAGCCCTGGTCTGCAGGAAGGAGGACAGCAGACTTTAGGACCCCACAGCACGGCAGTGCTGACCATTTCACCCACTTGGCCTCCTTGAGAAATATGGATGGGGACCCCTCTGGGGATGGGCAAGGCCTTCCAGGATAGGCTCAGTTTTGGTCCCCTGCTTTTTGAGGTTGGGTTAAAATTCCGACCATGGCAGAGGAAGCACAGCTCAGGTTCCCACACCTCACTTTTCACAGCCTCTGAGGGCAGCAGTGCACGTGGAGGAGACGTCTCCCATGAGGCCAAGGCCTCCAGTGCTCACCGATGCCCTCTGCGAAGTTGGGGTAGAACTCGTCAGTGAAGAGGGGCTCGGGCAGCTCACGGAAATACAGCTTCAGCGTGCCTGCGATGGCGTTCACGTCCATCTCGCTCATCATCACTGACACGTCCTTGTTATCTGGAAAGAGCACGGAAATGCAGCGGCCTCCTTGAAGATCCTGAGTGAGTCACCCACCATCCCTGCCTTGGCTAAATTGTTTTCTCTTTTTTAAAAATAATAAAACAGTAAATGAAGAAAAGACACAGAGAAGGATGTGACATGCCTGGGCCATGGAGCACTCTGAGATCTCATCGTGGACACCACTGCCCACACCTCCATCCCGTCCTGCGCAGGCCGACACTCACTGA